TCGGTCACTCGCTCTGCCTCCATCTTCCTCTTCCCTCTGCTGCTAAGGCTTTTCACCTTTAATTTCTCCTGGGGCCACCCCCAACTCCAGCGACCCCGTGAGCAGCTGAGGCTCTACCGCGCTCGGTCCTGGCCAGCGACGCAGCCCTTCCCTGGCGGGGCTCCAGGGCTTCTGGCCCCTGTGGTCCGCCAGGTGTGGGGGCCCACGGCCTCACCGCGCCTACCCCACTCCCCCCGGCGAAGCTACGCGGCGCTCAGCTTCCCAGGGACGCCGGCGGCGCCCTCGGCTCCTCCGCTCCGCCCCGCCCTCCCCCTGGTCTCGCACTGGAGCCGACGGCCCGCGCCCACCTCACCTCAGGGCGGCCTCCCGCCCCCACCCCCGGCCCCGGCGTCCGGGCAAATCCTGCAGCGCGAGAGCAATTCCCTGCCACCCGACCTTCGCACTCGCTGTCGCTCGCTCGAGCCTCGCTCCCCACGTCCTTCCTTCCGACCCGCGGCTGGACCCTCCTCACAAATTTCTCAGAGAGGCTCACCTCAAAGCGCGGCGCACGAGGCCGGGCTCCCGGGACGCAAGCCTCTAGAGGGCGCGCGAGAGGCCCCGCCCCCGCCCTTCGGCCCCACCCACCAGCCCCGCCCCCACCCGCACCCACCAGGCCCCGCCCCCACCTCCCCACCCACCAGCCCCGCCCCCACCTCCCCACCCACCAGCCCCGCCCCTCATGCCCCGCCAATAAGGCCCCACCCGCCTCCCCCGTCCCGTCGCCTTCACCCACCATCCCCGCTCCCTCAGGCCCCGCCCCACGCCGCATGGGGCACCAAGCGCTCCACCACTGTGGTCGCCTGGCACACCCCGGGGTCACGCTCGCGGCGCTCTGATTGGTTGCGTGGGCGTCGGCCCACCTAAGCCTGAGCGCCTGCCGAGGCCTGCGCCTGCGTAGTGCGCGCGGGAGGGGCGGGAGGGGCGGGAGGGGCGGGAGGGGCGGGGCTGGGCGGCAGGTCCCGGGTGCGGACATCTGGCAGCTGGCAGTGGGCGGCGTAGAGCACTGCAGCAGCAATGACGGAGGGCACGTGAGTCCCCTCGCCCCGGGCTCCTGACGAATGCGGGGTGGTCCTAGGTGCTGAGGAGAGCGCGACTGGGGCAGTGGGCCGGCGGCCGGCGTTGGGGCGGGGCCTGGGTCGCTGATGGCCGGTGGTCCTCAGGTGTCTGCGGCGCCGAGGGGGCCCCTACAAGACCGAGCCCGCCACCGACCTCGGCCGCTGGCGACTCAACTGCGAGAGGGGCCGGCAGACGTGGACCTACCTGCAGGACGAGCGCGCCGGCCGCGAGCAGACCGGCCTGGAAGCCTACGCCCTGGGGCTGGACACCGTAAGTTGCTTCCGCGGAGCGTCAGCGAGCTCATCTCTTTTTTTTTTTTTCGATCTCTTTGCAGAAGAATTACTTTAAGGACTTGCCCAAAGCCCACACCGCCTTTGAGGGGGCTCTGAACGGGATGACATTTTACGTGGGGCTGCAGGCTGAGGATGGGCACTGGACGGGTGATTATGGTGGCCCACTTTTCCTCCTGCCAGGTAGGAGTATGCTGCCCCAGCCTGATGGTATGCCCCAGTGAGGAACATCTCTCCTGCCACACAGGCCTCCTGATCACTTGCCACGTGGCACGCATCCCTCTGCCAGCCGGATACAGAGAAGAGATTGTGCGGTACCTGCGGTCAGTGCAGCTCCCTGACGGTGGCTGGGGCCTGTGAGTGTGCCTGCCCCTGTGTCACTGCACATACCGGTTTCTCACCTGTCCTCTGCTCCTGTAGGCACATTGAGGATAAGTCCACCGTGTTTGGGACTGCGCTCAACTATGTGTCTCTCAGAATTCTGGGTGTTGGGCCTGACGATCCTGACCTGGTACGAGCCCGGAACATTCTTCACAAGAAAGGTACGGCATGTGCAGCATGTGCTGGGCCAGGGAGATGACGTGGGCCTATTCTCTCCCCGCTCAGGTGGTGCTGTGGCCATCCCCTCCTGGGGGAAGTTCTGGCTGGCTGTCCTGAATGTTTACAGCTGGGAAGGCCTCAATACCCTGTTCCCAGAGATGTGGTATGTCTGCTGTTGATTGGGTTGTTGGGTCGGGGTCTCCCACTGACTCCTGCTGTTGCCCCAGGCTGTTTCCTGACTGGGCACCGGCACACCCCTCCACACTCTGGTGCCACTGCCGGCAGGTGTACCTGCCCATGAGCTACTGCTACGCCGTTCGGCTGAGTGCCGCGGAAGACCCGCTGGTCCAGAGCCTCCGCCAGGTAGGACCTCATCAGGGAACAAAGTGAAGGCCAGGCCCCAAGGCTCAGACACTGCCCCCACCAGGAGCTCTATGTGGAGGACTTCGCCAGCATTGACTGGCTGGCGCAGAGGAACAACGTGGCCCCCGACGAGCTGTACACGCCGCACAGCTGGCTGCTCCGCGTGGTATATGGTGAGCGCCTCCTGAGGGGCCGGCAGGGCAGCGTCTGGCATCCACTGACCCCTGTCCCCTGTAGCGCTCCTCAACCTGTATGAGCACCACCACAGTGCCCACCTGCGGCAGCGGGCCGTGCAGAAGCTGTATGAACACATTGTGGCCGACGACCGATTCACCAAGAGCATCAGCATCGGCCCGGTCAGTGCCCCTGCCCGGCCTCTGACTGCAGCGCGGAGCCTTGACAGGGCTGTCTCTCCTGCAGATCTCGAAAACCATCAACATGCTTGTGCGCTGGTATGTGGACGGGCCCGCCTCCACTGCCTTCCAGGAGCATGTCTCCAGAATCCCGGACTATCTCTGGTGAGTGTGGCTGGGATATGCTGGCGGGGCCTTGCACCTGACTTGGGCTTTTTTCTCCTCACAGGATGGGCCTTGACGGCATGAAAATGCAGGTAAGGGCTGCGGGACTGCGGCTGCATGCTTCTCTGCTGCTGTAACACCATCCTTTGTGTGTAGGGCACCAACGGCTCACAGATCTGGGACACCGCATTCGCCATCCAGGCTCTGCTTGAGGTTCGTGGCTCCTTCTCTTTTCTCAGCCTCAGGCTGAGCCTCTCTGTCCTGCTGTCTCTTCCAGGCGGGCGGGCACCACAGGCCCGAGTTTTCGTCCTGCCTGCAGAAGGCTCATGAGTTCCTGAGGCTCTCACAGGTGAGGCCGGTGCCTGGGGCTCTGAGGGGGCTCTGCTTCCACATTTGCCCTCGATGCTGCCCAGGTCCCAGATAACCCTCCCGACTACCAGAAGTACTACCGCCAGATGCGCAAGGTATGCGGGAGCCAGCCCCATCCCTGTCCCGTCCCAGCCTGGAGTCATGGCTTGTGCTCTGCAGGGTGGCTTCTCCTTCAGTACGCTGGACTGCGGCTGGATCGTTTCTGACTGCACGGCTGAGGCCTTGAAGGCTGTGCTGCTCCTGCAGGAGAAGTGTCCCCATGTCACCGAGCACATCCCCAGAGAACGGCTCTGCGATGCTGTGGCTGTGGTAAGGCTGTGGTCCCAGCAGCCCCGTCCATAGGCGAGTTCTAGGGTGCTCTCTGTGATTTCAGCTGCTGAACATGAGAAATCCAGATGGAGGGTTCGCCACCTATGAGACCAAGCGTGGGGGGCACTTGCTGGAGCTGCTGAACCCCTCGGAGGTCTTCGGTGAGTGGTCGGCCAGCACTGCGGCGCGCAAACCCAACACTTGGTTCTTCCCTCCCTTTCCCAGGGGACATCATGATTGACTACACCTATGTGGAGTGCACCTCAGCCGTGATGCAGGCGCTTAAGTATTTCCACAAGCGTTTCCCGGAGCACAGGGCAGCGGAGATCCGGTAAGGAGGGTCTCAGCCATTCAGTGTGGGCGAGAATGTTCACTGGACCAATCTCGTGTTCCAGGGAGACCCTCACGCAGGGCTTAGAGTTCTGTCGGCGGCAGCAGAGGGCCGATGGCTCCTGGGAAGGGTGAGTGAGCCTCCACTCGTGAGTGCAGAGATGAAGGGCTGAGGCTCTCCCTGTTTCCCTCCAGCTCCTGGGGAGTTTGCTTCACCTACGGCACCTGGTTTGGCCTGGAGGCCTTCGCCTGTATGGGGCAGACCTACCGAGATGGGTGAGTGAGTGCCTGTCCTCTGGTGGGTGGGGGTGATGGTGTCTCCTGTCTCTGGTCTTTGCAGGACTGCCTGTGCAGAGGTCTCCCGGGCCTGTGACTTCCTGCTGTCCCGGCAGATGGCAGACGGAGGCTGGGGGGAGGACTTTGAGTCCTGCGAGGAGCGGCGTTATTTGCAGAGTGCCCAGTCCCAGATCCATAACACATGCTGGGCCATGATGGGGCTGATGGCCGTTCGGTGGGGACGACGGGACCGTCCCTGAGCCTTGGGCTGGGTGTGTTTCAGCCTTCTCTTCCACCAGGCATCCTGACATCGAGGCCCAGGAGAGAGGAGTCCGGTGTCTACTTGAGAAACAGCTCCCCAATGGCGACTGGCCGCAGGTATGCCGCCAGGGACCTGAGCGCACAAGGCCGCCTTTGTGTTTATTTCTCTGTGTTCTTTTAGGAAAACATTGCTGGGGTCTTCAACAAGTCCTGTGCCATCTCCTACACGAGCTACAGGAACATCTTCCCCATCTGGGCCCTCGGCCGCTTCTCCCAGCTGTACCCTGAGAGAGCCCTTGCTGGCCACCCCTGAGAACATGCCTACCTGCTGGGTGCCGTCTGTGCGTTCCAGTGAGGCCAAGGGGTCCTGGCCGGGTTGGGGAGCCCTCCCATAACCCTGTCTTGGGCTCCAACCCCTCAACCTCTATCTCATAGATGTGAATCTGGGGGCCAGGCTGGAGGCAGGGATGGGGACAGGGTGGGTGGCTTAGACTCTTGATTTTTACTGTAGGTTCATTTCTGAAAGTAGCTTGTCGGGCTTGGGTGAGGAAGGGGGCACAGGAGCCGTGACCCCTGAGGAGGCACAGCGCCTTCTGCCACCTCTGGGCACGGCCTCAAGGTAGTGAGGCTAGGAGGTTTTTTCTGACCAATAGCTGAGTTCTTGGGAGAGGAGCAGCTGTGCCTGTGTGATTCCTTAGTGTCGAGTGGGCTCTGGGCTGGGGTCGGCCCTGGGCAGGCTTCTCCTGCACCTTTTGTCTGCTGGGCTGAGGGACACGAGGGCAACCCTGTGACAATGGCAGGTAGTGTGCATCCGTGAATAGCCCAGTGCGGGGGTTGCTCATGGAGCATCCTGAGGCCGTGCAGCAGGGAGCCCCATGCCCCTGGGTCGTGAGCTTGCCTGCGTATGGGGTGGTGTCATGGAGCCTCATGCCCCTGGGTCGTGAGCTCGCCTGAGTATGGGGTGGTGTCATGGAGCCGCATACCCCTGGGTTGTGAGCTCGCCTGCATATGCAGGGTCTGTCATGGAACATCCCAAGTCTGTGCAGCAGGGAGCCCCATGCCCCTGGGACATGAACCCACCTGCGTGGAATGCTGTTTGTGAGGTGTCTACAGGGTTTATAGTAGTCTTGTGGACACAGAAATGCACAGGGGACACTTACGGACACAGAAATGCACAGGGGAGGCCGAGCATAACCAGGGGTGAGGGGCAGGCAGCAGTTGTAGTTACTGCCGCGGGGCACTGCTATGTGCAGGGACAGCCAGCACCCAGCCCATCACCACTCCCTGGGCTGGCTGGCAGGTATGGCACCCTGGGAGCCCGGCATATACCCAGGGCACCCCTACGGCTGCCGCCAGTCTCATGCCCAGGTGGGTGCTCTGGGCTGGAGCGAGGGCCAGGTTTTGGGCCGAGGCTTCCCCAGGCAATCCTGTGAGCTCCCTTCTAGCCTCTGACCCAGTCTGGTCTGGCTTGCATGGATGTAGGGCTTGGGGTGGGAAGTTCAGGTCCTGGCTTTGCCTTTGCCTGATGTGGATGAGCAGCTCACATGCTCAGGGCCACCTGAGACTGTCACTGCTCTCCCCTGGCTACTGGGAGGAGTCACTGAGAGCTTCGTTACCCCTGCTGCCTTGCCCAGGGCACACCCTATACCTCCTTATCTGCTCTTCCCCTCCCTGCCGCCTTCTGGGCAGGTAGCAGTCCCTGGCCTCTCCCCCTGGCTGATCACTCTCCCTCAGGCAGTGGAGATCTGCGTCTGGACACCCTCAGATCCTGTCATTGCCTGCCCAGAGTCCTTCAGGGGCACCCCTCTGCCTTGGTGTGCAGTCCAGGGCTCTCACCCAGGTGCCGCACCCTCTGGGGTCTTCTGTCCAGCTCCCTTGCCCCATGTGCTGTCACTGACTCTCCTTGGGACTCGCCTGCCTGCTCAGAGCCCTGCAGGGCTTGGTCAGCTGCCTGTTCAGTGTCAACACTTCCCTGCACATCTTAAAACTGGGCTTTATTTTCGCTGAAGGAACTGTGTTGGGACCCTTGACATCTGTCAGGTTTGCACATGCTGTTTTTTTTTCTCAGCCCACGTGTTCTCCCCCACGTGGGGTAGCAGCAGGACAGACAGTGAATCACAGAGTCTGCCCTGAGCAGAGGCTGCTGTCCCTGGGACTCCTAGCCATGGTCAGACTGTACAAAACGGTTTTCCAGAAATGAAATGTAAATCCATTTTTATACTGAAAATGTTACTGAAAGTCACTTTTATGAGCATCTGCCTTAATAAACAGACATTGATTCCCTTATCAGAAGCCTGTCACACTGTGTTTCGTTTCATCCTGGGGAGAACTGCAGATTTGGGGTTTCTGGCTGTCATACGTCACCTGCCTGTGGGGCGAGTGGGAGGCCCAGCCTGGTTTAGGGAACAAGAGTGACGTGAGGAGTAGCAGGGTGCGTCTCCAGTTACCTGAGGGAAAACAGATATTTTAAGAGATAATAGCATAGCCTATTTTAATATGTTTTAAAGGCCATAAGCATATCCAGGAAGATAAATAAACGTGATACAATGTCCACATAGGAGGAACTTTCTTTCACTGCATTGTTTTCCTTCACAGTGGCCTTCAAGTCACAGGACGCAGCGATTCCCTGCCCTCTTCGGTGTTATTACACAGGCAGGACTTCAGTGTCAGTATCCCTGCCTTCAGTCTTCTTTAGAAATCACATCTGTGTTCAATCCATTGTTTAGAGGGAGTGTATTTTTCCTGTTCCACGAAGAGGACTTTTTGTTCACAATTGGATCACAATGCAGAGGAGTCTGTTCCTCCCCCGTCGGCTTCTCGGTGCTGGGAGGGTGACCTGTCCCAGATGACTCATCACCCTGACATGCTCTTGACAAAGGACACCACCAAGAGGAGATGGCAGCTGTACCGGTGCAGCCTCTGTCTGAGGGGGATATTTGCCTCAGTGTGATTAAAAATCAGTCATGAAAGATTTTTGAATTCAGATTATTTTTATCAGGAACA